CCGGCTAATTTTTTGTATTTTTAGTAGAGACGGGGTTTCACCTTGTTAGCCAGGATGGTCTCGATCTCCTGACCTCATGATCCACCCACCTCGGCCTCCCAAAGTGCTGGGATTACAGGCGTGAGCCACCGCGCCCGGCCGTGTGTTCATTGTTTTTGATGAAAAGTGAGTTGTTTCCCTCTATGTGATGAATTGTTTTTCTTGTGCTGCTATTAAGATTTTCTGTTTTCAGCTTTCAACATTTTGACTGTAATTTGTGTGAATATAGATCTCTTAGTGTTTAACCTACTTTAGGTTCATTGAGCTTCTTTGATCTCTAATGTTTTTTGTTTTTTAATTAAATTTGGTAGGTAGGCACAGTAGTGGGCACCTGTAGCCCTAGCCACTTGGGAAGTGGAGGCAGTAGGATTGCTTTAGCCCAAGAGTTTGACCTGTAGTGCACTATGTTATGATTGTGCCTGTGAATAGCCACTGCACTGAAGCCTGGGCAACATAGTGAGACCTCATCTCTAAAAAAAACAAAAACAAAAAACGAGAACAAAAACAAAAGGAAAGTTTTTGGCTATTGTCTCTCCAAATATTTTTTTCTGCCCTATCTCTTCCTTTTCCTCTTTTTTTCCCCTCCTCCTTCTGGAACTCCCATCACATGCATGGTGCTATGCTTGATGTTGTCCCATAGGCCTCTGAGGCTGTGTTCATTTCTGTTTAATATTTTTTCTCTCCATTATTCATATTGGATAATTTATACAGATCCATCTTCATGTTTACTGATCATTTATTATGGTGAGCTCCTCTACTGAATTTTTAATTTCAGTTACCCTACTCTTCAGCTCCAGAATTTCCATTTGTTCCTTTATTTAATCTCTCTCTCTTTGTTGTGATTTGTATTCATGAAGTCATTGTTGTCATGCTTTCCTTTAAATCTTTAAGCATGGTTTCCTTTAATTCTTTGATATATTTATAATAGCTGCCTTGTAGTCTTTGTCTGATAAAAGCAACATTTGGGGATATGCATACCTTCTTGTTTATTTGCATGTTTCATAATTTTTTGTTAAATACTGAACATTTTAGATAATATATTGTAGTAATTCTAGATTATGTTTTCCTCTTGAAGATTGTTATTGCTTTGTTTGTTAATCCCTGAATGAAATCTGTGAAATCTGTCTTCCCTACAACATGTGGCCTCTGATGTTTCCATTCAGTTTTATTTCCTTCTTATTTTTATTTTAAGCCTTGTTTCTTAGGGGTTTCCCCCATATCTGCATAGCTTAGTGTTCAGCCAGAGATTTTTCGGAGGTTGTGCTCAAGAACCTCAAGCTAGTTAGACTTTGTGTCTGCCTATAGTTCTATGTGTGAGCTGGGGAGGGCAAAGTTCAGGTTGTTTTCAAACCTACCCTGGCTTTTACTCTTCACCAGACTCTTTTATTTCCCCTGCACACATATATAAGCTCCATTGGCTAGGGATGTGTGGGTGGCTCAGGCTTCTCTGGTCTCTGCTGTGCATTCACCCAGCTTCGAGTTAACCCAAGATATGTGGAGAGCTTATCAAACTCCCTTGGTCTGTCTCACTCCCTGGAATTTTCTGATAAATTCCTGGTTAGTTTGCCAGTCCATTGTTTGGCCCAAACATTGCTGAAACCCAGCCTAACAGTGCTTCTGGCCTTTCCTGTTCTTGATATTATAACTGACAATGCCCCAAATTAAGTGGAGCCCTCTGGCAGAGGCAGTGAAGCAGCTGATTTTTCACAGGCGGCACCACGTTTGTTGAAGTATTGCAACTGATAGCATTGGGAGCCTGGTGAACGAGAGCAGCCTCAGGCAAGAATACTATAGAGTCGTGCTATTCTTACCCAAAGTCCAGTAATTTTTATGAATACATGTTTCTTTGTTGTATGTCTTTGATTGATTTGCAGAGTGATAAAATGGTGGGTTTTGACAGTTTGTCCTGCTTTAGAGTCGTATTTTCTTCTGTTCTCAGTTTTATCTTTTAAGCTTGGAACTTTTAAACATCATTTAAAAGTTATTTTATTTTAGCTAAGGTAGCACTGGCTGCTTTAACAGAGAAATCTTGAATTCTCAATGGCTTAACTCAATAAAAGTTAGTTTTTGTTTATGTCACAATTTGTATTTTCTATTGCTATGTAAGTTATCCCCAAATGTAGTATCTTTAAACAACAAATATTTATTATCTCACAGTTTCTGTGGATCAGGAATCTGAGTGCAGCCTGGCTGGGTGCGACTGGGTCAAGTGTCTCACAAAGTTGCAATCAAGGTGTTGGCCAAGGCTGCAGCATCTCAAGGCTTCACTGGGTGAAGATCTGCTTCCATGCTCACTCACATGGCTGTTGGCAGGCTACAGATCCTTGCTGGCTACTAACCAGGGACATCAATTTCTTCTATGTGAGACTCACTACAGGGCTACTCACAGCATAGCAGCTTGCCTCCCCCAGAGCAAAGGCTTTGAGAGAAAGAGAATAAGAAAAGGTGTCTAAGATGGAAGCCACAGTCTGTTTGTAACCTAATCTCAGAAGTGATATCCCATTGTATCTGCCATATTCTATTCATTAGAAGTGGGCCAATAAGTCTGGTCCACACTCATGAGAAAGGGATTACACAAGGGTGTGAGTTCCAGGAGATGGAGATCATTAGGAGCTATTTCAGAGGCTGTCTCCCACATAATACACTCACCTTCAATGGAAATTTATCTGTGAGAAGCATGAGCAGCTTGGGTTAGGAGTGAGTTCCCCAGGAAATATTTTGCAGTTGCTTCTGTTGGAATATGCCTGGTTTGGAACTATTTTATGCTAATTTTTAATTTTAGGGGTGTGGCCCATGAAGGTTCATGCAGATACACTGTACCGTGGCTGTGTGAGGACCAGCTTGTAGGTACAGATTCTTAGGGGATTTGCCTCTTTTCCCTTCCCGCCATCCCTGTACTTCAGACCAGCTTCCTTGTCATCAGCCTGTGGTGATGACTAATTTTTTTATTCTAGTCTACATTTTCATCAAAGGTTTCACTTTTCCTAACTTTATGCAGGTTCTCCTTTCCAATTCCACGCTTCATGTGGGCCCAAAGCCTTCCTCCTATGCCCAAGTGGGTGTTAAAACCTAAGCCTTTACCAAAACGCTGAGACCAACAGCCCCTGCCCCCACCTCCCGCCTCCACTGGGCTGTTTGCAGCATTGGCTCACACAGTTAATATTCTGATTTTCCAGTCTCCTCTTTGCTTTTGTCCCCTGGGGACTTATCTCGCTTTCTTGTGAGCTCAGCTATGCATATAAAGCAACATTTGTTATATTTCATCCAATGTTTTGAAATGGGAGAGTTTTCTAAAGGTTATCTAAACTAAATAACACAAGTAAAGTATACACGATGTTGCCTGGCCCCCTGTTGGACCCACCAACTCTAGTCTGGACAATTTCCAATTAGACACAAAGCATTTTTACTTTAAATATTTCATGAGCTTGGAAATGGCTACTGATTCCAGTCTGGTTTGGAGAAAGGCTAAGGATCTCATCCCAAGAGGATTCTTTGACTTTGAGTCTCCTGTAAATGGATGTTGGGGGAAGCAGGGTGGAAGTCAGTGCAGGGATAATAGGAGCATTCACAGTACAATGTTACAGTTTTATAACTGTAGGATAGTAAAGATCAACATGGGTGTAATATTTCTCTGAGAGTCTCTGAGTCCGTGTTTCCCTTGTGTCCTGGTCTCCTGTTGGAACCCCAGAAGCTCCTCTTGGCCAGCTGAGCTGGCGGGTGTATGACCCCAGGGAGTTGTTCACCTTCTTTTGTCTGCCTTGGATAGAATTGGTTGTGAGTATTGCCTGTGGGTGGGATTTCAAGAGTATAACTGTCCTCCCGACCCCCTGCCCCCCAGCTCAGCGATGAGTTGAACCAGCAGCTGGAGGCCGTGTGCGGGTCGGTGTTTGGGGAGCTGGAGTCCCAGGCCGTGGACGCCCTGGACCTGCCCGGCTGTTTCCGCATGCGGAGCCACAGCTACCTCCGGGCCATCCAGGCCGGCTGCTCTCAAGACGACGACTGCCTGCCCCTCCTCGCTACCCCTGCCGCTGTCTCAGGGAGGCCCGGCTCCTGTGAGTACACCTTCCTGCCCCTGGCCCGGCCCACCCACTGCGTCTCTGCGCTCGCCGGCCACAGCCTTCAACTTCAGAAAGGCCCCGCCCCCCATCCCGCCGGGAAGCCAGGCCCCGCCCCGCATCTCCATCACCGCCCAGAGCAGCACCGACTCCGCGCACGAGAGCTTCACGGCGGCCGAGGGCCCCGCCCGGCGCTGCAGCTCCGCCGACGGGCTGGACGGCCCCGCCATGGGTGCGCGCACACTGGAGTTGGCGCCGGTGCCGCCCCGGGCCAGCCCCAAGCCCCCCACACTCATCATCAAGACCATCCCTGGCAGGGAGGAGCTGCGGAGCCTGGCGCGGCAGCGGAAGTGGCGGCCGTCCATTGGGGTGCAGGTATGGAACGGGGAGGCGCCCACGAGGGCTCTCACAGCCACTGACTCCTCCACCCTGCCACCAGGTGGAGACGATCTCAGATTCGGACACCGAGAACAGGAGCCGGAGGGAGTTCCACTCTATTGGCGTGCAGGTGGAAGAGGACAAGAGGTAAAGTCACGGTGGGAGTGCCCAGGCTTCGCCAATGGGGGATGACAGCCACCCCTCTCCCCAGGCGAGCAAGGTTCAAGCGCTCCAATAGTGTGACGGCTGGCGTGCAGGCAGACCTGGAGCTGGAGGGCCTGGCAGGCCTGGCCACGGTGGCCACAGAAGACAAGGCCCTGCAGTTTGGACGCTCCTTCCAGAGGCACGCCTCTGAGCCCCAGCCTGGGCCCCGGGCCCCCACCTACTCAGTCTTCCGCACGGTCCACACGCAGGGCCAGTGGGCCTACCGCGAGGGCTACCCACTGCCGTACGAGCCGCCGGCCACCGATGGGTCGCCCGGCCCTGCCCCCGCCCCCACCCCCGGCCCTGGGGCCGGCCGCCGTGACTCCTGGATAGAGCGCGGTTCACGTAGCCTCCCCGACTCAGGCCGCGCATCCCCCTGCCCACGCGACGGCGAGTGGTTCATCAAGATGCTGCGGGCAGAGGTGGAGAAGCTGGAGCACTGGTGCCAGCAGATGGAGCGTGAGGCGGAGGACTATGAGCTACCCGAGGAGAGTGAGTCACGGCATCGGAACAAGGGGACTCTGTTTCCCTCCCTGAATTTCCTTCTGCTTTCTAGTCCTGGAGAAGATCCGCAGTGCTGTGGGCAGCACACAACTTCTCCTGTCCCAGAAGGTTCAGCAGTTCTTCCGGCTGTGTCAGCAAAGCATGGTGAGTGCCCATAGTAGTAGATCCTACCAGATAATCACTTTCCCTCCATCTTCCTCTGTTGCAGGATCCCACTGCGTTCCCTGTGCCCACCTTCCAGGACCTGGCGGGTTTCTGGGACCTCCTACAGCTCTCCATCGAGGATGTGACCCTCAAGTTCCTGGAGCTACAGCAACTCAAGGCCAACAGCTGGAAACTCCTGGAGCCTAAGGTGGGGCTGGGGTGCCTTCAGGCAAAGAGGCCGCCCCAGCTCAGCGACGCCCTCTGCCCCGCAGGAGGAGAAGAAGGTCCCTCCGCCGATACCAAAGAAGCCCCTGCGGGGCCGGGGCGTGCCGGTGAAGGAGCGCTCCCTGGACTCCGTGGACCGGCAGCGGCAGGAAGCGCGCAAGCGGCTCCTGGCGGCCAAGCGCGCCGCTTCCTTCCGCCACAGCTCGGCCACCGAGAGCGCCGACAGCATCGAGATCTACATCCCCGAGGCCCAGACCAGGCTGTGACCGGTCCGGCCCGCCCAGCCCGGCCCGGGCCCGCGGTTCTCCACCCGTACTGTACACCCAGCGTCGAGGTCACTGTGAACGCGGGCCGCCCCGTGCGCCCGCCCCACCGGCACCGGACGCCCCGGCCCCCGGGCCCGTCACACTCTCGTGGGTTTTTTACCTTCCTGATCCCACGCGAAGGCGCCCGGGCTGGGCAGGGGGCCGTGCCTCTCCGCCCTGCGCCCCTCACCTGGATCCCCTGCCCACCTGGTCCGACGCTTTGTCCCCACCTCCTCCCCATGGGCACCATCTCTGCCATTCTTTCCCCCACGGGCCAGGCCGGGCCGGGTCCCTCATCTGGGCTCTGCGTCCCCCCCTCCCCCACCCCGCGGGGCTGGGCTTCGTGGGGATCAAGCTTCGTGGCTTTTTATGAAGAATCCCGAACCCTGCCTAGGAGCCCGCCCCACCCTCCCAGGGGCTCCATCCTCAGCCCTCTGCCCACTGGGCCCAGGGACCACAGTGGCTGGACCAACCCAGGACCAGGGCGCCTGGGCCTCTCCCCTTTCCCAGCGGCTGGGGAGGGGAGATGGGGGCTTCCCCTCACCACACCTGTGGCTGTTCCCACATCCCCTTGAATATCCCAGGAAAAATAAAACGGCAGAACTGCACTCGAGCCAGCTGCTCTCTCCAGAAGAGGCCA